TCCTTGTGAGACCAGGTGAGATTCTAAAGGATTTGACCAACTAGGCCTAGATGAACTCAGCGCCCCCGTGGTGCTAGGCTGGAGTGGATCAGACACCTGGTTTGGGAGGCTGGGCCCCCTGCTCTGGGGCGGCAGGTTACCCGGGAGTTTAGTTGTCACTGCCGTGGAGCTAGCACCTGAGTATCAGATCCTAAGTGAAGACCCCCAGTGAGTCAATGCCTAAAACCCCTAAGCCTTAGGATCTCCAGCCACCTGGGCCGCAGTATTGGAGAGAAGAGGGTGGCAATCCCTGTGATCCCACTGAAGCCCTGGCCTGGGGGAGACAGCTCCATGAAGCTTGGTTCTGACCCAGTGCTTCTGGGGAAACGCTGTCAGCCACTCTCAAGCCCCAGGCGCTTCATAGACCTATCTCAGGTCAAGAGCTGCTCTCTTTTATTTTTATTTTATTTTATTTATTTTTTTGAGACGGAGTCTCGCTGTCACCCAGGCTGGAGTGCAGTGACACCATCTCAGCTTACTACAACTTCCGCCTCCCGGGTTCAAGCAATTCTGCCTCAGCCTCCCAAGTAGCTGGGACTACAAGCAACTGCCACCACACTTGGCTAATTTTCTTGTATTTTTAGTAGCGATGGGGTTTCACCATGTTGGCCAGGCTGGTTCGAACTCCTGACCTTAAGTGATCTGCCTGCCTCGGCCTCCCAAAGTGTTAGGCTTACAGGCATGAGCCACTGCAGCTAGCCGTATGGCTTTTTTTTTTTTTAAGAGGTGGGGTCTCACTGAGTTGCCCAGGCTGGTCTCCTGGGCTCAAGTGATCCTCCTGCCTTGGCCTCCCAAACTGCTGGGATTACAGGTGTGAGCCACCGCGCCTGGCTACCTGTGATCCTTCAGAGAAGGGGGCAAGGGCTGGGCTGTACGGGGTCTCTGGGTCCTGAACCAGGGTTGTGACTGGCTTGAGCTGGACAATGCTATTGTGATGTCAGCCCACACCCACTGTGAAATGCAGGCTCCTGAGCTCTGGGGGCCTGTGGAGCTGCTGTCTAGACGCAGATCATGGTGAGCCTGGGGCCCTCTTGCTTCCAGCCCTGCCCAGCCAGGTGCTGACACCTGGCCTTTGCAGGGTGGCGGGTATGATCTCAACCTCTTCGCCAGCCCTCCTGACAGCAACTTCGTGTGCTCCGTCTGCCATGGGGTTCTCAAGAGGCCAGCAAGGTTGCCATGCAGCCACATCTTCTGCAAAAAGTGCATCCTCCGGTGGCTAGCCAGGTGCCAGCGGGTACCCAAGGGGCTGGGAGGGCCCCCTGACCCTCAACCCTTCTCACCCTTGTAGGGGTGGGGCAGGGCTAGGAGAGAAGGCAGGAGAATCCCATCTTCAGAGAGAAACAAGTGCAGCCTTGGGACGACCAGACATAGCTGAGTTTGGATCGTGGCTCTACTGCTTAGTTGCTGTGTGACTTTAGGCAAGTCACCTAACTTTTCCAAGCCCCTGGGTCGGTTTCTTCACACGTTCTCCTTCACCCTCAGTGCAAGAACGCCGACGCTGGCTGCATAGTGACATGCCCCCTGGCCCATCGCAAGGGGCACCAGGACTCATGCCCCTTTGAGCTAACGGCCTGCCCCAACGAGGGCTGCACCTCGCAGGTGCCGCGTGGGACCCTGGCAGAGCACCGGCAGCATTGCCAGCAAGGGTCCCAGCAGCGCTGCCCCCTGGGCTGCGGGGCCACCCTGGACCCGGCCGAGCGTGCTCGCCACAACTGCTACCGGGAGCTGCACAACGCCTGGAGCGTGCGCCAGGAGCGCCGTCGGCCCCTGCTGCTGTCCCTCCTGCGGCGTGTGCGCTGGCTGGACCAAGCCACCAGTGTCGTTCGTAGAGAGCTGGCGGAGCTCAGCAACTTCCTGGAGGAAGACACCGCTCTGCTGGAGGGTGCCCCACAGGAGGAGGCCGAGGCTGCCCCAGAAGGCAACGTTGGGGCTGAGGTGGTGGGGGAGCCCAGGGCCAACATACCTTGTAAATAGGTAAATAAAAGCAGACCCCCGGCCTGCCTGCCTCTGTGCCTGCGGCCCTCACAACT